GCTATCAATGCTGCTACCTTGTCACAGTTTTACATCAATAAGGTAAGCTTCTTGAAGTAGTTATCTAACAGAGTACCAATAGTGAGTATAAAAATAGAACCAGTAGTACCTTGAAAATACTATCTTTTAAAAACAGGTAGCTTGTATTTTATGATGTACAACTGAAGCCGAAAATGCAGCCCAGTTTGCCCGTGTACTAAAATTTTGTAGCTTTTTGTTGTATGAATTATTTTGAGTTTTAAAATACCGAGTTTTATCATTGTTTTACATGTTACCTAAGACCAATTCTTTTTTTAACATAGGCACGCTATCTCAACTCATTTTAGTGAGATATTACCTTAAATTGCAGATTTTACCTTGTAGATATAGCTTTATCTTTACGTAATGGTAATCTCATAACTCTGAGAATTTGACTGAGGAAGTTGACTGTTAAATGTGGGCTTTGATAAAAGCATGTGATGCATTTCAGTTATTTTTCAGAATTAACTCTGTAATAATTTTTTAATGTTGGAAATATGTCTGCTGAGTTCCAAAGTTCTAGGTCTTTATACCATACTTCTTTTGGATTGTTACACAGGGACAATGTTTTTGAGCTTCTTAGTTGTTTATCAGAATTTCTCATAAAAATTTAAAAAAGCATTGCTCACATCATGTTGGTGTACTCTTAATTGACCCATTTATTCCTTTAATCCTTGAGAGTTTTTAATGCTAAAATAATTTTACACCACCTTTTCTAACCAGATTTTCCTATTAATCCTTAATAAGACATCTCAGCAATATAAATTACTTTTATTTATATTTCGAATTCGCAAGCCTCTCTGAAATTTTGGTAGTTCTCTGCTTATCAGAGTTCCTTCTTTCATCTCTCTGGTAACCCGCTGCCTTATCCTTGGGCCTTTATCCTTTTTGAGCATTTCGTTAGCGTTGGTTCTGTAAATGCGCCCGATGATTAAAGTATTGTCCCACAGAATTTCATTCAGAAAAGCTATTAGCAGGAGAGAAAGGGCTGTGGTGACTGCAGCATCGCTTCTAGGACTTTGGTCTAAGATCAAGTGTGTAAGTAACGCTACTGCATATATCAGAGCATTCAGTTAACTAATTCTCATGAATCCATTTCATTGTCCTCATCCAAAGTGTTATCCAGTGCCTCCGCTTGTGACATCTTTTTTACAGCTGTTGGAGGCCCCTTATTCATTCTGTTTAGCAACTTTAAAATTACATATTCACTGTGACTTTAATTTATACTTAAAACTCCATGGAAATTGGCAGTACTAAGATATCTAGATATTAAAGTGTGATTAAAATTTAAAGTTGTTAAGCATTACTTATGTGGAGCATGCAGTAATTTTCATGAGACCTCCCACACCCTGCACTTTTATTTTTTTACCAAAATCTTTTTTAAGTTTTTGTTAAAACCAACTAAGTCGTATTGCAAAAAGAGGGATTTGAACCATGTTTTTAAAAATGCAATTGTCATTTATATCATTGTCATCTTCATCTGATTCCAGTGATGAGGTTTTGCTACTTGGTGAATCCCTACCTGGCAGCTGCTAAAGTCCCACATTTACCAGCCACCTAGAGGGCATAAGACACTCACTGTTCTAGCAGTGGTTGCTCACAGGGAGCCAATCTGGACAAAGCTGAAATGACGATAAATGTTAAGGGATTGGATTATAGAGAGATAATTAAAGTTTCATTATATAAACTCTAACTTTCTTTTGGCTTTTAAGATTTAACACATTTTTATCTATAGATGTTGCTGGGCTAATACTACACGTGTCCAGCTATTCTCAAGATGGCTTCTGAATTTGCCATAATGGAAAGATACATTTAATGCTGCAATTTTAAAGTTATAGCCAACCATTTAAAGCCTTTCAGGTATTACTAATATTAAGTAGACATTCTATTTAGTTGCATTCACTGTTGTTTATTTCCCCAATAGCTATGCTTTATGGAGGCCAGGCACTGTTTATCAGCTGCTAATGTCATTTTTGGTCAAACTGGAAAGATCTCAGCCACAGAAGACAGTAAGTTTACCTTTGCATGTTTTACATAGCTTATTAACTTAAACAAATCACATGTATATTTTAGCTCCTGAAGCTGAAGGAGAAGTGCCAGAGCTTTATCATCAAAGAAAGGGGGAAATAGCAAGGTGCTGGATCAAATACTGTTTGACTCTCATGCAGAATGCCCAACTCTCCATGCAGGTAATGCAGTCAGAAGCTGCCTTTTTCTTTCTACTTAACCATAATTTATTTTTTTTTCCTTCAGGACAACATAGGAGAGCTTGATCTTGATAAACAGTCTGAACTTAGAGCTTTAAGGAAAAAAGAACTAGATGAGGAGGAAAGCATTCGGAAAAAAGCTGTGCAGTTTGGAACCGGTGAACTGTGTGATGCCATCTCTGCAGTAGAAGAGAAAGTGAGCTACTTGAGACCTTTAGATTTTGAAGAAGCCAGAGAACTTTTCTTATTGGGTCAGCACTATGTCTTTGAGGCAAAAGAGTTCTTTCAGATTGATGGTTATGTCACTGACCATATTGAAGTTGTCCAAGACCACAGTGCTCTGTTTAAGGTGCTTGCATTCTTTGAAACTGACATGGAGAGACGGTGCAAGATGCATAAACGCAGAATAGCCATGCTAGAGCCCCTAACTGTAGACCTGAATCCACAGTATTATCTGTTGGTCAACAGACAGATCCAGTTTGAAATTGCACATGCTTACTATGATATGATGGATTTGAAGGTTGCCATTGCTGACAGGCTAAGGGATCCTGATTCACACATTGTAAAAAAAATAAATAATCTTAATAAGTCAGCACTGAAGTACTACCAGCTCTTCTTAGACTCCCTGAGAGACCCAAATAAAGTATTCCCTGAGCATATAGGGGAAGATGTTCTTCGCCCTGCCATGTTAGCTAAGTTTCGAGTTGCCCGTCTCTATGGCAAAATCATTACTGCAGATCCCAAGAAAGAGCTGGAAAATTTGGCAACATCATTGGAACATTACAAATTTATTGTTGATTACTGTGAAAAGCATCCTGAGGCCGCCCAGGAAATAGAAGTTGAGCTAGAACTTAGTAAAGAGATGGTTAGTCTTCTCCCAACAAAAATGGAGAGATTCAGAACCAAGATGGCCCTGACTTAATCCTTGTTTTTAAAGAAAGGAAATGTGCAATATTGAAGTGATCTTTTTCCCTAGTCAGACAGGCCCAATTCCATTGTGATGTTTACCTTTATAGCCAGGTGAGTGCAGTTTGAACTTGAGATACAGTCAACTGAGTGTTTGCTAGGATCCTAAGGAACATAAAGTTAATTAAAAACTTACACCTAATTATGTAAATTGCCTTGTTAAAGACATGTGATTTGTATTTTAGATGCTTGTTTCCTATTAAAATACAGACATTTCTACCCTCAGTTTCTAAATGTAGACTATTTGTTGGCTAGTACTTGATAGATTCCTTGTAAGAAAAAATGCTGGGTAATGTACCTGGTAACAAGCCTGTTAATATATTAAGATTGAAAAAGTAACTTCTATAGTTACTCCTTCTAAAATATTTGACTTCCTAAATTCCCCCCACCCAAAATCTTTCCCTTTTGAAAATACTAAAAACTAAGTTATGTTATTATAAAGTGTAAAATGGTTTGTCTTAATTATAGGAGAAAAAGGCCTTGTTAGAAATAAAATAAACTGACTTATTTCACTAATGAAAACTTCTGTTTCCTTTTTGTTTTCTTGTGAGCAC